TGAAGCAATTCTGCCTCAGCTTCCTGAGTAGCTTGGATTACAGGTGTGTGCCACCACATTTGGCCAATTTTTTTTTTTTTTTTTTTTTTTTTTTTTTTTTTTTGAGACAGAGTCTCACTCTGTCACCCAGGCTAGAGTGCAGTGGCATGATCTTGGCTCACTGCAACCTCCACCTCCCAGGTTCAAGCGATTCTTATCCCACAGCCTCTTGAGTAGCTGGGACTACAGGCATATGCCACCATGCCCGGATAATTTTTGTATTTTTAGTAGAGGCGGGGTTTCACCATATTGGCCAAGCTGGTCTAGAACTCCTGACATCATGATCCGCACACCTCGGCCTCCCAATGTGCTGAGATTACAGGCATGAGCCACCGTTCCCAGCCCAATTTTTGCATTTTTAGTAGAGACAGGGGTTCACCATGTTGGCCAGGCTAGTCTTGAACTCCTGACCTCAGGTGATCTGCCTACCTCAGCCTCCCAGTGTGAGCCACCGCACCCAGCCTGGATTGTTGAATTCAATGCTTGGGTCACCTCCAGATTCATTTTCACAGTCTTTCATGTTTTGGTCATATTACATTGTATTTTGCTGCCATATGACTGATCTTTTTTTGTTAAATGTGAGATACTTGTTAAAAAATATTTAGCAATGAATTGAGGCCTAGTAGCATGTTATCTTGCTGCAGAAGAGATGGGAGTCTACTTCTGGGGGATGGTCAGGGGTCCTCCATACAGGCTGCAATTGAGGTCGTCGGTGCAGGCTCAGTCCCTACAAAGGCCAGGGTATTTCCTGTCCACCTCTATTCTGATGCATGACTCTTCTGGGTCTCAACCAGAGCCAGTGGACTTCAGTATGGGTCGCTTTCATTGGCAGACCCTCAATCCACTTGTTTTCCATCTAATCCCACGCATGTGTGCAAAAGCTGCTGTGCTTCTTTGCATCTCAGTAGTTCCTTCTGGAATTCAGCAATGAAACTCAGGGAAATGGGTTCCAAATGCGAAGCTGACTTTCGTCCTGGGTTTCCTTCTTCTCCATCTTCACCTCTTGTCTGTTTACTGCCATGTTAGCAATTTGATGTATTCAATCATGGGTTTTATATTCTGTTTGGTGTCCCCCATTGTTCTCATCGGAGATCAGAAGCTTCAGATGCACTTATGTCAACTCAAGAGTAGAATGCTTCCTTAGCTTCCCTCCAGAGTCAGGTTTTGTGTTTCTAGTTCCCAAGTGCACAGCAGGAGTAGTGATGTCCTCACTGGCTTCTCATTTGCATTAAGCTGTGAGCTTCTTTAGCGTGGGGACAGGACCCTGCTCCCATTGCATTCTCAGCACCTCACCACACACACCTTGTTTGAGGCCACTCCAGACAGCATGTGCTGAAGGATGCCTTGTGGTCAGAAACAAGTTCATTAACTTTCTCTTTGAAGTGTTTTCGCCCCTGTTTCCTAGCGTTCTGGGAATTTTACACATCCTTCCTATAAAACCAAGTATCAGGTGAGATCCTTAGGATCAGGACCATGAATCAAGTGGTGTGAGGGCAACACAGCAAACTTACCCTTTTTAGGCCGTTTCCTTTTTCTGCCCTCAATCTCTGTGAACTGAACCTTGTTAAAGTCAGTCAACACCAGGGTGGATGGTTTGCCGTTGTCACCTATTTTCAGGACATAACACCCTGACTTAGGAGCCATTCCGATCATTTCTAATTCAATAGATGCGCCCAGCATTCAGATTGCCTTTTCTCTCAACCAGGATCTTTAAAGTCGATGACAAAAGTTCCAGTCCTGAATCATGGCAAAGTGCAGTAGTGAACTGCGGGGTTATTCTGGAAGGATCTCTCTATGGCTGATGGTCTCAGTTCCGGCATCAGCCTCTGACTGAGAATCAGGTCTCACACAGGAGGAGTCAGATGAGGAGCAATCCTCTGCTTCCGATGGAGTTAGTTGTGATGAATTGGTGAGGTCTGGTTTTTCACACTGAACTAAAATGAGCTTTCGCTGTGTCAAGCACAAGACTGACCCCAGAGACACACATAGTGCACCTCATAGAAGCTTTTAATAGTCTTTATATTTACTAAAGAATAGGACTAACTATGGAACTATGAAGATGAGCTGGAAATGACAGGTGACTTGCCAGCAGGCCAGAGTGTGACTTTTTTTTGTCCCTCAATGGGAGGTGTCAATTCTCCCTTCGGTTGTGAGAATCAGTTGGTTCATTTGTGGGAAGGTTGCAGGGGGGATCTTTGAATCACAGCCTTCAGATGCCAGAAGGGCAGAGGGAATCCCACACGGGCTGGTGGATCATGTGTGTGCATTTCTCTCCCTTCTAATCTGAGGAAACTAAGCGTGAAAGAATGTGAGCATGCAGAAAAGGAGAGGCAGGTGTCAGAGGCAGAGGAAAATGGGAAATTGGATATGAAAGAAATACACACCTACATGTGAGTTCAGAAACTGAACCCCACCCTCTTGGGAAACGCCCATTGGAGTGTTGTTTTTAACCTTTGTACAATGTTTAGACCCAGTAAATGCAGAAATAGAAACAAATGGTCAGAAGACATATCGTGAGAGAGAGAGAGAGTTCACAAAACAGAAAACAAAGTACCTTAATATTTACCAGTGACCAAAAGATGTGAAGTAGCAAAACGGCTCCTGACCCCATTGCCAGCTAGACTGTGTGGAAACTCGGTTCATACCAGCCATTCTAGGGGTGGGGTGAGTTGTTGTCATCCTTAGGAAAGTGTGTTGTTGTAGGATCAACCACATCCTTCAAAAGGACTATGCCTGTTTATAAGCCCAGCTGTTTCTGCCCTGTGAAACACGGTAAAGATATTAATACAAAGAGAATACAGCTTCTTTATCTGATGAAAGTGATTGTAATCCATAGGAAAATGTTTCAACGTGCGCAAGAGTTGCGGCGGCGGGCAGAGGACTACCACAAATGCAAAGTAAGGAGCTTCCTCCCTGCAGTTGCAGGATAACATTCAATTTCTCATGTGTTGGCTTTTTCAGATCCCCCCTTCTGCAAGAAAGGCTCTTTGCAACTGGGTAAGTTTGCTTGTTTTCCTTGCTTTTGGACAGTGTGAAAACATTCCCTCCTTTGGCCCTACAGGTCAGAATGGCGGCAGCGGAGCATCGTCATTCTTCAGGATTGCCCTACTGGCCCTACCTCACAGCTGAAACTTTAAAAAACAGGATGGGCCACCAGCCACCTCCTCCAACTCAACAACATTCTATAACTGATAACTCCCTGAGCCTCAAGACACCTCCCGAGTGTCTGCTCACTCCCCTTCCACCCTCAGCGGATGATAATCTCAAGACACCTCCCGAGTGTCTGCTCACTCCCCTTCCACCCTCAGCTCCACCCTCAGCGGATGATAATCTCAAGACACCTCCCTTAGCTACTCAGGAGGCTGAGGCAGAAAAACCACCCAAACCCAAGAGGTGGAGAGCGGCTGAGATGGAATCACCACCCGAACCCAAGAGGCGGAGGGCCGCTGAGGTGGAATCACCACCCGAACCCAAGAGGCGGAGGGCCGCTGAGGTGGAACCATCATCACCCGAGCCCAAGAGGCGGAGGTTGAGTAAGCTGAGAACAGGCCATTGCACTCAAGCCTGAGCAATAAGAATAAAACTGAGTAGAACAAAATAAAAAAATCAAAAAACAAAACAAAACCCACACTCCAAAAACAAACTAACAAAGAATAAATAAATAATATAAAAATAAAATAAATACTGCAGTCCTTATGTTATTGCTTTGT